GGGCCCAGCACGCTTCCGCTGCGCCACTCTGCTGTTCTGCCAGGCACACGGTCTCACAGTACTCTTAACTACTTACAGGAGATGCGTTCAGACTACCTCGTAATTTAAGAAAAAACCTACGAGCAGTTGCCTACTTCTTTGGCTACCACAGGTTGCCAACTCACTTTGGAAAAAGGAATCACCAGAATCAAACAGAAAACAAAACTAGGGATAGAAAAATAAATATCAATACACTGGTGGGCTAGGCGCGGTAGCTCACGCCTGTAGTCACTGCACTTTGGAAGACCCAGGCAGGCAACATAGCGAGACCCTGTCTCAATAAAATTAAAAAAAGGAAAAAAAAAAACCCCCACCCCGAAACCTACACACTGGGTGCAGTTGTGAGGGGCAGTTAGATATTTAAATGGCAATTACAAATTTTAATAAGCAGGGAAAGAAGAGAACAAACTGGGAATAGAATCAGGCCTCCGCGCGGAGGGCAATAATTCTACCACGAATCACTAACCTATCATGCCTTCGCCATCGGGAAGAAAACCCTTTTGGTTATGTTTCCCTTGGCTTGGTGATGGAGAGGGTGAAATCTTGCAGTTTTCAAACACTTCCGAAGGGGGGTTTCGGTCCGCATGTGCTTTACAGCCGGCAGCAGAAAGCCAGTCACTGTGACCTTGGGGACAAAGCTGCACTCCTCAGGCTTCCGGTCTTGTGGACCGAGGCTCCTCTCCAATCGTCCTAAAGCAACTGAAGGAACAATTGATAACAATTTAAACATGTTAATTTATTTAATCTGATTTGGTTGTTAAAACAGCCTTAAAACTCTCATTCCTATTTCCCAGCAATTGCAAGAGACGCCTCCGCGGAGCCGGCGCTCAGATGCCAAAGGCTGGAGTCGTTGGTGACGTCATCCAGGGCTGGGCTATGCGGGGTGGGGCCAAGAAGCAGGACCAAAGTTCCGGTATGCGCGCTTTCAGTCTTCAATTAGGTCCGAATTCCCGGCATATAAGGGCGTTGCTTTGCCTTGGCGTTTAGGTTTCTTAAGTTGGTTTTAGAAGTTGCTTAGTCATGTCTGGCCGTGGTAAAGGTGGAAAAGGTTTGGGTAAGGGAGGAGCTAAGCGTCATCGCAAGGTTTTGCGCGATAACATCCAGGGCATCACTAAGCCAGCTATCCGGCGCCTTGCTCGTCGCGGCGGTGTCAAGCGAATTTCTGGCCTTATCTATGAGGAGACTCGTGGTGTTCTGAAGGTGTTCCTGGAGAACGTGATTCGTGACGCTGTCACTTACACAGAGCACGCCAAACGCAAGACCGTGACAGCAATGGATGTGGTCTACGCGCTGAAGCGACAGGGACGCACTCTTTACGGCTTCGGTGGCTAAGGCTCCTGCTTGCTGCACTCTTATTTTCATTTTCAACCAAAGGCCCTTTTCAGGGCCGCCCACTTTTTTCATAAAAGAGCAGACATCTTGTTAT